TGCTGTTCGCTCTTGCTAACGCATCAACTTCCCTCTGCCTCAGTTTCTGCATTCGTAGCACCAAGGGCGTGTTCTAGGCGGTGAGATCCTTTCTAAGCCTCTAAAACCCCGTGGTCTGGTCCCCTCTCCATTCCTGTCCAGGGGAGCTCCTCGGGTGAGACGGCAGACCGTGCAACGCTGCACCTACACCCTCCCTCCTCGAGCTGGGCATCTCCAGGCTCTGGGAAGCCCCCCGCCCGCCCCCAGCCCGGGGGTCCCGAGACCCCTGCCAGAGGCTTCACAGTCGGAGGTCCCCCCGCTGCCCCTTCAGCTGCGACAACCGCCAGTGCACTGGCCTCAAGCAGTCGCCCGAATCCCCTCAAGCCCTGGACGCCGGCTAGCCCCCTAACACGTCCAGCTCGCACTCGCCACTGCAGCGGCGAACTGCGTTCCCGGCCGGCCAGGGGCTCCGCGTTCATTCTTAACCTCAGTCTTAAAGTTCTAGCTCACCCGCCTCCTCCTTAGCAAAGGGACCGCCTTCTCGCCCATGCTATTGGTAGGTAGAGCCGTCCCTCAGAGAAGAGGCAGGTCCAGATTCCCTTCGGAGGCTCTAATTGGCCTTCTTGACAGTCACTCGCCTGTATCTGGCTTACGATTGGTCTTTGGGGGACGAGGACTAGGCACCCCCTGCTTGCGGTCCCTCGGCCCGTTTTCCTGCTAGTGGAGTGCCGGTGTCCCCTCCTCTTGGTTGGACCTGATTGGCTCCACCTCCCGATCTGAGCATTGTGATTGGGTGCAGCTGCGCTGGGCGGGACGGCCTGGAGCGTCGGCCGTTGGCGAGCGCTCTATCCTTGTTCCCCTCCCTTCTCTCGTCAGACTCCGGCGCCGGAGCTCCACCCCCACTGACGGGTTCTGATTGGCCGCTTCTGACGCGTCTCGGGGCCACGATTGGTCCGTCCGGTCCCGGACACCGCTCCCTCCCCCTTGAGGCAACTACGGCGGCTCCAAGGAGGGGGTGGGGGAAGGAGGGACGGCCGGTCCCGTCAGTCAGGCAGCGGGAGCCGCCGGGAGCGGATGGCGGCGGCCGTAGCGGCTCCACTCGCCGCCGGGGGTGAGGAGGCGGCAGCCACGACCTCCGTGCCCGGGTCTCCAGGTCTGCCGGGGAGACGCAGTGCAGAGCGGGCCCTAGAGGAGGCCGTGGCCACCGGGACCCTGAACCTGTCTAACCGGCGCTTGAAGCACTTCCCCCGGGGCGCGGCCCGTAGCTACGACCTGTCAGACATCACCCAGGCTGGTGAGTGCAGCCGGGCCCCGGGCCCAACCGGGCGCAACTCTCCCCGACACCTCCTTTTCCCCAGACCTGTCCCGGAACCGGTTTCCCGAGGTGCCCGAGGCGGCGTGCCAGCTGGTGTCCCTGGAGGGCCTGAGCCTCTACCACAATTGCCTGAGATGCCTGAACCCAGCCTTGGGGAATCTCACAGCCCTCACCTACCTCAACCTCAGGTAGGGAGGCCGAGCCAGGGCCACGTGGGAGCGAGCCAGTCCGCTGCCTTTCTCCCTTCCACAGCCGAAACCAGCTGTCGCTGCTGCCACCCTACATCTGCCAGCTGCCCCTGAGGGTCCTCATCGTCAGCAACAACAAGCTGGGAGCCCTGCCCCCTGACATCGGCACCCTGGGAAGCCTGCGACAGCTTGTGAGGATGGGGACGGGACCAGGAAAGGGACCATGGCCCCTTCCCACTGCCTTCCTGATACCAGGACGTGAGCAGCAACGAGCTCCAATCCCTGCCCTCGGAACTGTGTGGCCTCTCTTCCCTGCGGGACCTCAATGTCCGGAGGAACCAGCTCAGTACGCTGCCCGAAGGTGAGAAGAATGAAGAACTGGAGAGGAGGTGTTTCCTGACTTTTCCCTTGCCCACCTGTTCCAGAGCTGGGGGACCTCCCTCTGGTCCGCCTGGATTTCTCCTGTAACCGCGTCTCCCGAATCCCAGTCTCCTTCTGCCGCCTGAGGCACCTGCAGGTCATTCTGCTGGACAGCAACCCTCTGCAGAGTCCACCTGCCCAGGTGAGGCGGGTGCCTGGGGGGCCACGAGGACAGAAACTTCACATCTTCAAGTATTTGTCCACAGAGGCCGGGCAGCGTGGGTCGGCCCTGGGGGACCTGGCCCCTTCTCGGCCCCCGAGTTTCAGTCCCTGGTAAGTCCTAGGTGGGGAGGAAGGAAGCCCTGCCCGGCCCCAGGCACCCCCTGCTTTCTGGCAGGAGGATGGGGGGCTGTTGTCCAGCATCAGGCTGACCAGATCCGCCTGGCTGGCCCCAGCCCTGCAGAGGATCTATTTCCGGGACATCGGTACGATGGTGGGCTGGACTCAGGCTTCCACAGCGTTGATAGTGGCAGCAAGAGGTGGTCTGGAAATGAGGTAAGGGCGTCCTGTCCATGGGTGATTGAGGGGCCATCTCCCATCTCTGCCTCTGCCTTTACAGTCAACAGATGAATTTTCAGAGCTGTCATTCCGGATCTCAGAGCTGGCCCGGGAGCCCCGGGGACCCAGAGAACGCAAGGAGGATGGCTCAGGTGAGTAGCAGGGCTGGCCGGGAGCTGGGCTGCCGCTCACTTGCTGACATGCTGGCCTCCCCAGCGGACGGAGACCCTGTGCAGATTGACTTCATCGACAGCCATGTCCCCGGGGAGGATGAAGAGCGAGGCACTGTGGAGGTGAGAGCCCAGCTATGCCTCTCCCAAGGGAGTGCCCTCAGCTGCTCTGCTGTTCTCTCCTTAGGAGCAGCGACCACCCGAATTAAGCCCTGGGGCAGGGGACAGGGAGAGGGCACCAAGCAGCAGGTACCCCAAGCCCCCAAACTGACGCCACTGCCTCTGCCCCTCTTGCCCTGTCTTGGTCCCTCAGGCGGGAGGAGCCGGCAGGGGAGGAGCGGCGGCGCCCGGACACCTTGCAGCTGTGGCAGGAGCGGGAACGGCGGCAGCAGCAGCAGAGCGGGGCGTGGGGGGCCCCGAGGAAGGATAGGTGGGACCCAGGGCCGCCCGGGGCTGTTGCTGGGGCTAGCTGACCCCACCTCTCCTTGTTCCAGCCTCTTGAAGCCAGGGCTCAGGGCTGTTGTGGGAGGGGCCGCCGCCGTGTCCACTCAAGCCATGCACAAGTAGGTTTCCTGCCAGCATCCCCTCCCCACTCCATCCCTCTAATTCCCTTCTGTCTCTCCTCAGCGGCTCGCCTAAGTCCAGTGCCTCCCAAGCAGGGGCTGCAGCGGGGCAGGGAGCCCCCGCCCCTGCCCCTGCCTCCCAAGAGCCCCTTCCCATAGCTGGACCAGGTGGGACAGGGATTTTGGGAGGAGGATGGGGCCCCTGTCGCTGTGTCCCTGGTTCCGGCCCCAGCGACAGCACCTGCTCCACGGCCACTTGGCTCCATTCAGAGACCAAACAGCTTCCTCTTCCGTTCCTCCTCTCAGAGTGGCTCAGGTGGGTGTCCTGCCCTCCCCAGTGCTGACCCAGAGGCAGCCCCATGCCCCCCTTTTTCTCCTAGGCCCTTCCTCACCAGACTCTGTCCTGAGACCTCGGCGGTACCCCCAGGTTCCAGATGAGAAGGACTTAATGACTCAGCTGCGCCAGGTGAGCAGAGGCGGGAGCTGCGTGGGCAGGGGTGACCCCTGCTCTATGTGGTCTACACTGCCAGGTCCTTGAGTCCCGGCTGCAGCGGCCCCTGCCTGAGGACCTGGCCGAGGCTCTGGCCAGTGGGGTCATCCTGTGCCAGCTGGCCAACCAGCTACGGCCGCGCTCCGTGCCCTTCATCCATGTGCCCTCCCCTGCTGTGGTCAGTTGGGGCTGGGGAAGAGGTGGGGGATGCTTACCACATTTTCTTCTTTCACCCACCCCAGCCAAAACTCAGTGCCCTCAAGGCTCGGAAGAATGTGGAGAGTTTTCTAGAAGCCTGTCGAAAAATGGGGGTGCCTGAGGTATGGGGGCTGCTTTCTAAAGAGTGGTGGCATGTCCTTGTCCACCTGCTCTCCTCTCCCCCAGGCTGACCTGTGCTCGCCCTCGGATCTCCTCCAGGGCACTGCCCGGGGGCTGCGGACCGCGCTGGAGGCCGTGAAGCGGGTGGGGGGCAAGGCCCTACCGCCCCTCTGGCCCCCCTCTGGTCTGGGCGGCTTCGTCGTCTTCTACGTGGTCCTCATGCTGCTGCTCTATGTCACCTACACTCGGCTCCTGGGTTCCTAGGCCCCAAAATCGGCCCTCCCTCACCCCTTTCCCTTCCTCTCTATTTATAAGGTCCCTGCTCCACCCGACCCCACCTGCGGTGCCTTCAGCCCCAACCAAAGACACTAGTGCACCCCCTTCACAGACACTGACCTCAGAGGCCCCACTCTGGTGCCCCCAGACCCTGGGCCCCCAGCCTCTGGCCTCCCTCCAGTAGCCCCACGAGTCCCCACCTCTCAGTGCTGACGGTGCCTTCATGTCCCCGCCGGCCCTGCCCCTGCCCTCTGTACCCCGTGAGGGGTGGCAGGAGCTGGAGTCTCCCCCTTCCTCCTGTGCCCTCCCCTTCCCCCCCCAACAGCTGCTATGGGGGGGCTAAATTATCTCTATTTTGTAGAGAGGATCTATATTTGTAGGGGTTCGGGGCCCAGGCCGGGTCCCTATCTCTGTGTATAAACTGTACAGACCGTGGCCGCCCTGCCTGTGTGTGTGTGTGTGCGCGCGCGCGCGCGTCTGCTCCGCGTGTTGGTGGCTGTGGCCATGGCTCTGTGCCCACCAGCATCTCCCTCCTGAGATGCCGGCCTCTCATGCTCCCGGAGCGTCCGCCAACCCCCCGTGTCACCTCCCTTCTGTTATCGCTGACAGCTTTCTTGCGTCTCATTTGTCGCCGAGCCCCGAGCGCACGGTGATGCTCGGGTCTGCCCCCGACCCCCTGCCACAGGCCGGAAGCCGCAGGGGGCACCGTGGGGAAGCTAACCCGGCCCCTTCCCCCAGGAGTCACTGTGCCAGCCCCACCACATCCTGGAAGAGGAGGGGGCCCCGGGAAGGGGCCTCCCCTACATCGCTGCTGTCGTCCACGCCCTGCTGGACCGGCCTTAGGGGTGAAGGTGGGGGCACAGGGCCCACCCCGCCCGGGACCCCGGGAGCAGAAGACGCGCCTGGGCTCCGCGCTCTCAGAGAAGCACGTGGTGAGGGTGGCCTGGGCCTGGGCACCCTTGGCCTGCCGGCCTGGCTGCCTCTGGGGTCGAGGGTCTGGGTGGAAGGACCGCGGGTGTCGCAGGTGTCGTGTCAGCCGCAATAAACAGAAGCCAGAAGCCCTCTGGGTGGCCCTCAGGTGTAACTGTGTCTGAGAGCACGTGCGTCGCGGGGTTG